ATTTCATAATCTGTAAGATGTGACTACTTACACCTTCTTCCTAGGGTTGTGGTGGGTACTCAGCCCTGCGCTTGGGACAGAGTAAATGCTCATTGTATAGTCAAATGTGTCTTTGAGCCTGAACCTTGGACTCTGGCCTTCCTGAGAGTATCTGGTCTGTTCACAGGGCTAGTGCCACCAGGCACCTGTATGAGTTATTTGTTCACAGTAGAGGAAATGCCTGTGGGCACCTAGGGGAAGAGTCAAGGAAGGAAAGGACGGCAGAGGCTGTCGAGGGCTTGGCCCATTCATGTTTAACTGTGGAGAGAAGTTTCATCATAAGAAGGGGAGATGCCAGCTCTCTCAGGAAGTCTAGAAAGGGAGGACGTGAGCCATGTGGCCTTGGGGCCTGCGGCAAAGGGCATAACGAGCCAGGCTAGAGGGACCCTCTCCTCAATTCTGGGCAGAAACTTTCTCTGTTTTTGTGCAATGTGGGATAAACCGTTTGCCACTGGTCTTTGGCCCTGAGCCTATAGCGTCGGAAACAGTGAGAAAGACCCCTCGGCACGGATATCTGGGTTCCCCTGGATGTCCCTGGAGCAGAAATCGGGGGTGGAGGTGAACTTCTTACAAGTGGCTTTGTGGAGAGCTGGAGTGCAGAATCTGAGAAGGCTGCTTGTCATAACTTTGAAACACCAGCTCCTGGAAGAACCCACATAGTTGGTGAGAATTTTGGGGGCTGGCGGAAAGGGTAAGAATTGTTGAGAGGATTTGTATTTTGCAGGTGGGTGCACAAGCCACTGTAAACTGAGTGATTCATGTTAATGTGACCCTGTGAGCACCTGCTGCCTGCGGGGGACTCAGGGGATTGTTGTTATCTGAATGTCCATGAGCATGGATCCCTGGTTTGCAATCTCGAAGCATTGGATTCATTTAGGCACCATAGTTAGAAGAGGAAGGGAGCTCATCCTCTGGGGAAGGCGAGGATATGGATGAGTGAAAATAGCAAATCCTATCAGGCCAAGGCCACTGCATTGAGGGGTGAATGGAGCACAGCGGAGGGAAGGGAGACTGGCCTTGGGGAGTCCAGGCAGCTGCAGGGCCTTGGGGAGCAGCCCCCGTGACCATGAGAGAGAAGTGGAGTGTGTGTGCCAAGCCAGCAACCCTGAGGCGGCCAGTGCTGGAGGTATCCAGCTGCTTTAGTGTGGAGCCTCAGGTGATGATCTTTGAAATGCAATTTTTCTTTTCAGATAGTGGTGATAATTCTTAGCAAGGACAGTGCTGCTGCTGACAGCCATGCCCACCAGCCAGCATACTCTGCAACAGTCCGAGTGACAGACGGGCCGCTCAGAGTAGTAGCTCTATTTACTGAGGAAAGAAAAAAAAGGCTCCATATGATATTAATTCTGTTAACAGAGAAAAGGCTTATTCATCAATCTTCCAGGCAATCTCTGGAAGATGTTATTCGGGCTGGAAACCATGCTCTCACCCCACGTGGTGCATGGGCTCCACCTGAGCGTACACAATGGCTCTTCTACGCCAGGGAAGATCTCTTCCCTTAAGTCTCAACTCATGTGGTCAGACCCAGAGGGTCACAGGACACCCCTACTGGCTTGGAGGGTCACAGGACACCCCTACTGACCCAGATTCAGAGGACATCCCTACTTCCAGACCACCTAAGTTCTGCTTTCTGATTTCTGGACATGGGGTAAGAATGACGGACCCCAAAATGATTGACGCTGGGCCTGCATTTGAGGAGGGAGCAGGTATTTATTAATTTAAATATATTAATAATTTTTTAAGAGTATTTATTATTCAAACTCTTCCAAGGACCCAAGGATGTCCTGTGGGCCCTGGGGACCAGGGAAGAAGAATGTTGTCCCTTCCAGGTCGCCTGCAGTCCTTGCAGCTTCCTCTGTGGGAACACAATTGAAAAGGCAGGGAAACCCTTGCTTCATCAGGGCAGTGTTTGGGTCCAGAGTGAAGCCACCCTCTTCCAGCTCTCAAGGCTCCATCGGGGACCCTCTTCCGGCTCTCAAGGCTGCATCGGGGACCCTCTTCCGGCTCTCAAGGCTGCATCGGGGACCCTCTTCCGGCTCTCAAGGCTGCATCGGGGACCCTCTTCCGGCTCTCAAGGCTCCATCGGGGACCCTCTTCCGGCTCTCAAGGCTCCATCGGGGACCCTCTTCCGGCTCTCAAGGCTCCATCGGGGACCCTCTTCCCGCTCTCAAGGCTCCATCGGGGACCCTCTTCCGGCTCTCAAGGCTCCATCGGGGACCCTCTTCCGGCTCTCAAGGCTCCATCGGGGAAGCTCTTCCCGCTCTCAAGGCTGCATCGGGGACCCTCTTCCCGCTCTAAAAGCTCCATCGGGGACCCTATTCCTGCTCTCAAGGCTGCATCGGGGACCCTCTTCCGGCTCTCAAGGCTCCATCGGGGACCCTCTTCCCGCTCTCAAGGCTGCATCGGGGACCCTCTTCCAGCTCTCAAGGCTCCACCGGGGACCCTCTTCCGGTTCTCAAGGCTCCATCGGGGACCCTCTTCCGGCTCTCAAGGCTGCATCAGGGAGAGCAGAACACACGTCCCAGGCTTCTGCTTGTTCCCGGCACGACCCCTGCCTCCCCCTCTCCCCTGTCAAATGCCACCATTATCTATTTGAGAACCATCAGGATCACTTCTCCTGTCCCTTGTCCTGTGTTATAAGCCACCTCAGAAAGCTGTTGTAGCTTTCCAGGGCATCTCTTTCCCCGTTAACTGTAATCCCCCTTTCTGACGCAGGACGCAGGCTGGTTCCATGGGCATCCTTCAAGGGCATGTGTAATGTGCAGTTTTAACTCAGAGCCCTGCACTCAGACCAAGGTCTGTTTTAATGTGCTGAAGTTGCCATCTTGTTTTATGTGTCTTCTTTATTTCTTTATTCCAGGACCTGGTCTATAGTGGGTGTTCGGAGACTGCAGAGCACCACCATAACCCAGAAGGTATATAGGCCTTGTAGCCTAGGGACCGGGGTTTTCCAATGAGCTTGACCCCTTGCTTTCCTAGGCTACAACAACTGGAAGCAGATTGGGAGTGAGGAGGAAGTGGGCAGAGGATGTCTGGTGGCCTTGGTGACCAGCAGCTGAGGACCCATTGATACCCAGGTGGAGAGGGAGGTGCCGATTCTCCTGAATCACGAGAGCAAAGAAATCACACGTTCTGAGGCCACGAGCTGTCTGCTTTCACCGCGCCTCCCCTCTCATCAGTGTGGAAGAAAATCACCATATGCGTGAATGTGACAGCTGAGGCTCATGAAGACCTGAGTCAGGAGAAACAGGATAATACATATTTCAAATGTTCTCTTTCCTAAGCCCATTCCATGTGTAAAATGTTTTAGAAAGATTTCCATCCCACATAATTAATTTTTCTTAAGGCCTTGGTTTTTAAAGAGGTAAGCTTGCCAAATTTGGGCATTTCACTGACGGGGAATATATCTAATTCCCCGAAACCTAGGTAAATTCTTTCCTAAATGGTATATGATCCATTAAGGAGTTTCCCAACCGAGTTTAGGGAATAGATACAAACTACAAAGCATACCATTAAAGAGCAATTAAAGCACTAGCTCTGCCACAACTATCAGGAATAACAGGATAACTGAAGCAGAGGACCTCACGTGGGCTGGGACAGGTGGAAAAGATTCCAAGACAGCGCTGCACAATCGCAAGCTCATTGCAGGCAGGGAGCTCCGCCTAGCCCTCTTTGCATCTCCTCTGAAATGCTTACCTTGCAGGAGGTACTCTGAAAATGCTTCCTGACTGATGTCTGTAGGGGTGAGATTTGGTGGGAGAATAATACAGCTAATTGTGTATGTGCGAAAGGGTTTGGTGTGAAACAGAGTGACTTGATCTAGATGAATGAAAAGCCGTGTGGGGGAATTGTGAGACATCCTTATTGCTATGTAGGCTGCAGCAGAGGATTGAAACAGCTGGTGGATAGGGCAGCGCTCCAGGATGTTGGCGTCCACGTGAGTTCCTGAGCTGAAGTCTGCAGAGCACCACCATGACCCGGAAGGCATACAGAACTTGGAGTGGAGGGATCAGGATTCAGAGCACGTTTCAGCGCTACACCGTAGGTGTATTGCCTGGCTTCTCTGTCCCACCATTTTATCTTCCATAAGCAGTTATTATTTACTTCTCGGGGACACAGCAATAAGATCACCACTCCTTGTCAACATCGCAGAGGTGTGCGAGAGTGTGTATGCACAGACATGTGCACCTACTGTGTACCATGCATGATCTTAAGCTGGTGAGTAAAGCATGTCATAATAGTGGCGTATTTTGAAAGGTTTTTCTGGCTGCAGAATGACAAGGCATGTAGGAAGGAATGAGGAAGAAAAAAATACTAAACTAAAAAGAAATTCCCTTCAACAGCACTTTGTGTTGCCAAATATTTGGTTATTTTACAGTTCTACCAAAATGAGCCGTAGAAACAAAGTTCTATTGAAATGACATCTAAATAATTTCTGAAGATTTATAGTTGCAGAAGAAGGTATGTAAATGTACACGTAAAAAATGTGTAATTATTAGTAAGAATCTGGCTTGGCCTAGCAATGTGGACTTATGGGATGCATTTCTACCCTTG